TGGGGGAGGGATTATGTTCATGGGGAGGAGGTTATGTGTGCTGGTGTGTGTGTGTGGTCCTTGGACTTAACCCCACCACCTACTGGCAGAAGGTCAAGGTCAACTGAAAGTCTTTGCTCACTTCCATCTTCTGCCTCCACCAGAATACCACCTCCCCGTGGGAAAGGGTTTTTAATCCTCACTCAGTATTCTCAGCACGTCTTATCCAATAGCTTTGGAGTGAACAACAAGACCTTCATAACAGCCACTGCAACTGCTGTCACCTTTCCTTTGCTACCCCTCCCACTCCAGCCATGCCTGCTTCCCCCAAGGCCTCCCGCGCACCAGGCCCAACCTTCAAAGCCAGCAACATGAACAAGAGTCCTCTGGCTTTGGAAAGACGGCGGCTTATGTTTTCCTCCTCATGTTTCCTCCCCAGCAAAATCACTCTACATAGAGAGCCCTCTCCTCGTCTACACCAGCAAAGCCACTGACACCTTGGGGATCTCAAGGCTTTGTAAAAGAACGGAAGGAAAGAAAGAAAGAGAGAGAGAGAGAAGGAAAGAAAGAAAGAAAGAAAGAAAGAAAGAAAGAAAGAAAGAAAGAAAGAAAGAAAGAAAGAAAGAGAAAGAAAGAAAGGAAGGAGAAGAGAAGGAAGAGAAAGAGAGAAAGGAAGAGAGAGGAAGGAAGGAAGGAAGAAAAAAGAAAGAAAGCGAGAAAGAAAGAAAGAATAAAGTGAGAGAGAGACATATGAAAGAAAGAAAGAAAGAAAAAGAGAATGAGAAAGGAAAGAAGGAAGCAAGGAAGGAAGGAAGAAAGGAAGGAAGAAAGGAAAATAAAGGAAAAAAGTCTTGCTTCCAAAGACAGAAAAAGGAAATAGAAATACCTAATAATCCCAAAAGGTTATTTGCTGCTTGAGATTTTTGGGGGGTTTTTGTGTGTGTATTCTACCTAGTAACAGCTGAGAAATAAGGCTCGAGACACCATTGGTTGGTTCAGCCTCACTCGGCCAATCCTGGGCTCTAAACTGCTCAGTGGAAATCTTGGGACTTTTTGGACACCCAGAGAACAGGTCCCAGATACCGAGTCCGCAACTCCAAACATCGCGATTAATAGGAGGTGAACACAGCTTTTCTCTTCTCTTTGGGATGCTTTGTTGTCTGGTGGTGACTGTGCCCATGGGTGAGTTGTATCGGAAAATCGTCATGTGAGGATCAGAGGGGAAAAGAAAACAGAGGTTAGTTCTAGAAGGTAGGAAAGGGAGAGGAGCCTAGGCTGATTCTCCTCCTCTGTAACCCTAGGCCTCTGGTCTCTGCCTGCCCTGGGTGCTCATGGAACCAGCTGCTGCTCTGCACTTCTCCCTGCCAGCCTCCCTCCTCCTCCTCCTGCTCCTCCTCCTTCTCAGCCTGTGTGCACTGGTCTCAGGTAGGGATGTGTGTCACTTGCTGCTGTCACCTCATCCTTGTCTGATTCTGCCCTTGTTGAACAGCCCAGTTTACTGTCGTGGGGCCAGCTAATCCCATCCTGGCCATGGTGGGAGAAAACACTACATTACGCTGCCATCTGTCACCCGAGAAAAATGCTGAGGACATGGAGGTGCGGTGGTTCCGGTCTCAGTTCTCCCCCGCAGTGTTTGTGTATAAGGGTGGGAGAGAGAGAACAGAGGAGCAGATGGAGGAGTACCGGGGAAGAATCACCTTTGTGAGCAAAGACATCAACAGGGGCAGCGTGGCCCTGGTCATACATAACGTCACAGCCCAGGAGAATGGGATCTACCGCTGTTACTTCCAAGAAGGCAGGTCCTACGATGAGGCCATCCTACGCCTCGTGGTGGCAGGTGCATCACTTCATTTTGCTTTATTACTTTTGTGATGCTGACGGCCTCTTCATGGTCACCACAGCTGTGATCATCAGAGACAAGTATGTGAGGAATGTGTCCTGCTCTGTCAACAACACCCTGCTCGGCCAGGAGAAGGAAACTGTCATTTTTATTCCAGGTTAGTTCTCTGCCCTCTGAGACCTATCAAGTAACTAAATGGACTTTTCTGGCTGCCTTTTCAGAATCCTTTATGCCCAGCGCATCTCCCTGGATGGTGGCCCTAGCTGTCATCCTGACCGCATCTCCCTGGATGGTGTCCATGACTGTCATCCTGGCTGTTTTCATCATCTTCATGGCTGTCAGCATCTGTTGCATCAAGAAACTTCAAAGGGAAAAAAAGATTCTGTCAGGGGAAAAGAAAGTTGAACAAGAGGAAAAAGAAATTGCACGTAAGGAATTTGTAAAGAAAGTGTGGAAAAATAGAAAGAAATTCAAAAAGAAAAGTTAAATGAGTAGGAGGACAATTGACTGTCATAGAAAGGCCACAGCTCTCACAGGTACCGGCTTAGGGAAGAGAGAGAGGAAATGCACAGCAGCAGCCACAAGGGCTTGGAACTCTCATGTCATAAGAAGTAATCATTCAGAGCTTTCTTTCTTCCATGCTGCACACATTACATTCATTCACCTGGCTATATGCAGCACTACATGGCTGAACGAAAGTTCAGACAAAAGTCTAACAATGTACTGATACTACCCAGCCATCTGATCATACATCATTGCTGGTTTCTGACTGTTCCTTAGGCATAAACGAAGGGTGATGTTGGTGTTCATAGAAAGGATGGTTCCTACGTTGTTTAATACAAGCTCAATTTCTCTTAGTTCTTCTGTTGAAGACATGATTTTGTTTCTGTATTTTGTTTTCAGAGCAACTTCAAGAAGAATTGCGTAAGTTTAGCCTTTCCTGAACTACTCCGTGTACAATTTGTGTTCTGCTTACTTAGCAGTGTCTCGTGACATTCACCTCTGTCTGTCCCTTGCAGGATGGAGAAGAACATTCTTACATGCTGGTGAGTGCCTCTGATGTTCTCTCAGATCTCAGCTTTCTCCCCACTAGCCAGCTAACAGGACTCCTTAGAGGAGATGAGCAAGGGGCCCAGGGCTACACAGGGACCATAGGGAACTGGGGTCAGTTCATCAACGGTGTCCCAGCAATGATGCATCATGGCTCTTCTGTCAGGGAACCCCAGCAGCTCTTAATGAACCCTGCAGTTTACATCCCCAGGACCCTTTCTCTTTTGGAATAATTTAATGCATGATTATCAAAGGTTTCCCATGCATAGTAGCCTCCTAAGAGTTACATTTCAGAAGTCATTGCTCTTTGATTCTGGATCAATTTGAAATAAGATAATGCTGTCTTAGCAATTCATATCCTGGGAATGGTATAGACTGTGCACAGTTGAAGACCTATGTGAGGAAAAGGCCATAAGGGTCCCCAGTAAGCCTGATGCAATGGTGTACAAATAGGTGGCCAGAAATACCTTTCTGCCTCTAAGAGAGCACTGATATTCTGCATGTAGTCTGCCAGGGGAAGGGGTTTGGGTGAGTGGGAGGGTGAGTGGGAGAGCACAGAGAAACCAATCGCCCACTTCCAGTGAGTTCTCATCTTGTGATTCGGCACCTCTGCCTGTCAGCACCAAAGAATCCAAACTTTACCAGATACCAGGGCCCATGGACCTTTCCTCTTTGGCGAGTTTCAAAATTGCCACTGTCATTTTGGGACACAATCACAACTTGTCACAATCAGACATATCAACTTGTGGAAAAGAGAAAATCATTTTAATGCAATAGAAAGGTAGACTGAATAAGTAAGAATACATGCAGAAGGTAGAGGTTTGCAGAATGCTCAGCTCCTGGGGCTTTTCCTGTATGGGAGAAGTAATCCTGGTAGATGTCAGACTCATATTGTTAAAGCAAAACTGGATTGAAGTATTTCTTCCCTAACTTTGCCCACACATCCCTCAGGCACCAGGTTTTCTTTTGCACACATTTATTCTCCTTCTTTATCCTTTGAAGTGTGCCCTTGTCAGCCACTTAAATCAGTTGTCACCTATTAAAACAACCTATAGGACCAACGAAGAGGTCCTTCACCACCTAGGACAGTGTGTAATGATAGACTCACTTAATTGATCCATTGAGAGGTATGTGGGGGAACAATAGGAGATAAAGCTTCTGTGATGGTTTAAGCCAAGTTGGAAAGTTTCTAACTAAAGAAAGTCCCAGAGATCATATATCTTGAATAGAAAAGGGATCAGATCTTAGAATGCTGAGAAAAACTGGGAACCATTAATTTTGGCTCATTTCCTAAACTCTCTGGATTTCATAGAGCCACAATTCTTCTCAACCTGGGGGCACTGCTTCTGTCTCTGGAGAGATAGAAGTGCAGCTTCCGTAATTCTCAGGGTATGAGCTGCCTGGGATCAGGGGACCTTCATGGAAACGGCCACTACATGGGGAACCCCCTTCAGCTTTCTGAGACTTCTCTGGGGACCAGGAACCACACAATCCCCAGGGTTCCTGAGACCCCAGGCATAAACCTGAGACTTCCTCTGCAGCTGATGTGGTCCTGGATCCAGACACCGCTCATCCCGAGCTCTTCCTGTCAGAGGACCGGAGAAGTGTGAGGCGGGGCCCCTACAGGCAGAGAGTGCCTGACAACCCAGAGAGATTCGACAGTCAGCCTTGTGTCCTGGGATGGGAGAGCTTCGCCTCAGGGAAACATTACTGGGAGGTGGAGGTGGAAAACGTGATGGTGTGGACTGTGGGGGTCTGCAGACACAGTGTTGAGAGGAAAGGGGAGGTCCTGCTGATTCCTCAGAATGGCTTCTGGACCCTGGAGATGTTTGGAAACCAATACCGGGCCCTGTCCTCCCCTGAGAGGATTCTCCCTTTGAAGGAGTCCCTTTGCCGGGTGGGCGTCTTCCTGGACTATGAAGCTGGAGATGTCTCCTTCTACAACATGAGGGACAGATCGCACATCTACACATGTCCCCGTTCAGCCTTTACTGTGCCTGTGAGGCCCTTCTTCAGGTTAGGGTCTGATGACAGCCCCATCTTCATCTGCCCTGCACTCACAGGAGCCAGTGGGGTCATGGTGCCTGAAGAGGGCCTGAAACTTCACAGAGTGGGGACCCACCAGAGCCTATAGAATCAATTCCTTGGACTCACAGCCATGCAGATAAGCCCTGGCCATCTCAGCAGCCACCGCACAACCCCCCTAATGAAAGACACGCCCTCCTCCCCTCTGGTCACGTAAGAGAACATCTTCCAGCTGCCTTTTTCACACCCACTCCAGCCCTCTGCCCCAGTTTTCTCCTCCTCACTAGTCTGTGGCTTTAGTAGTTCCTTTGCTTGTAATTATGGGATGGGATCCAGGCATAGGGAACTAGTTGTTTCATAGCTCCCAGTCAAAAAGAAAGTGAGAGAAGCTGTTGGGCAGCGAACCTACTGTTTAAAATCAGGATAACCACATTAAGCCCAATATGCCAGTTGGCACCAGATGCTGTGGACTTGGAATGAGGCCAACAGGGTTCACCAGGATGAGAGAGGAGAGAGGAATCCACAGGACCACCAGAAGGGAGAGGGAACCAGATATGCAGATCAGAGATAGAGGAAGTGGAACCAGAGAGCTGGGAGGGACCAAGGTTGTAAGGATGGCTAAGTCCCACCATAAGAGCTAAAGGGTCCTGGGAGATGATGGCTCATTTCCACCCAACCCCAGGATTTCCACAGCACACACCCACAGGCCTGGACCTGGGATGAAGATGAATGAAGAACATGGACTCATGTGGATGTGGTTTGGCTCAGATGTCCCTGCAATAAACAAGGGGTCAGTACTTAGTCCCTGAGTGTGGTTGAGGTTTGAGGTCCTGGTCGAGCAGGGCAGTACTGGACCAGGTCTACGTCAGCATTCAGGTTCAATGGGGACACCAGTGGCTTCAAACTTCCTGATCTAATTATGTTTTTAGACACTTAGAAGTTATTGAGGACTTTAAAGAGCTTTTGTTTATTTGGGTTAATATTTATGACATTTGACATTGAAACAAAAATTTAAAATGTTATCTTTTAATTTATGTTAAAATAGCATTAATAAATCAGTTATAGGTTAATGTAGATAGGATGTTTTGTGAAAAAGCAATCTATTGTGTCCAAATAAAAAAACAAAAAGTGTGACACTGGTTAACTTTTTCCAGATCTCATGTCTGGCTTAATAAGAGATATTTGTATTATCATATCTGCCTTTGTATTAAACCTATTGGTATATCATAGGTCATGTTAGCTCAAAAAAACTTTACTGCACACTACTGAGAGAATGAGATGAAAAACGATTAATGTTTCATTATTATTATTGTGAAAATATTATTAACACTGGGGACTCCTTAAGAGTACATCAGAGTTCTCTCTAGGAATCCCAAAACCACATTTTGAAACTAGAATAGTGGATCCTGGAAGTTAATCCATGTGCTGGTTAATTTTAGATGTCAACCTGACTGGATTAAGGAATACCTAGACAGCTGGTACAACATTATTTCTGGGTGTGTCTGTGAGTGTGTTTCCAGAAGAGATTGGCAAGTGAGTCAGTGGGAAATTCTCTCCTTCTGTTGGCTGGGTGCCCAATACAACAAAAAGGCAGAGGAAAGGCAAATTCTTCTCTCCTCTGGAGCTGAGACACTCTTCTTCTTCTGCCCTTGGACATCAGAACTCCTGGCTCTCCGGCCTTTGAACTTCAGGACTTGTACCAGGAGGCCCTGGGTTCTCAGGCCTTTGGCTTTGGACTGAGAGTTACACAATCAGCTTCCCTGGTTCTGAGGCTTTCAGACTTAAACTGAGCCATGCTACCAGCATCCCAGGGTCTCCAGCCTACAGATGAGCTGTTGTGCGATTTCTTAGCCTCCATAATCACATGAGCCAATCTCCTTAATAAATGCCTGCTCATAGATCTGTATCTACATCTATATCTGTATGTGCATCTATATCTATGCCTATATCTATATCTATATCATATTGATTTTGTCTCTCTGGAGAACCCTGACTAATAAAATGAGGCATCTAAAATTCTAGCTTGAATGGTAGTATTTTAGGTTTTA